GTCAAGATTCATTTTTTCTTCTTATGAATATCCAGAACCATTATTTCCAAGGACCCTCCCCTGTCCCTGCCATTGAACGGTGAGCACCTATCCTGAAAGTCAAGTGACTATTTGTGTGGGTTTTTCGGTAAGTTTTTTTTTTTTTTGAGGTGGAGTTTCACTCTTGTTGCCTAGGCTGGAGTGCAATGGCGCGATCTCGGCTCACTGCAACCTCCGCCTCCCGGGTTCAAGCAATTCTCCTGCCTCAGCCTCCGGAGTAGCTGGGATTACAGGCGCCTGCCACCACACCCAGCTAATTTTTTTGTATTTTTAGTAGAGACGGGATTTTACCATGTTGGCCAGGCTGGTGTCGAACTCCTGACGTCAGGTGATCTGCCTGTCTCAGCCTCCCAAAGTGCTGGGATTACAGGTGTGAGCCACTGCACCCGGCCTATCAGTCAGTTCTTACTCCAGGGCCACAGTGCTTAAGGACTACAGATTTGTAGCAAGTCTTGAGATCTCATAGTGTAAGTTCTCCCTTTTTTTTTTTAAGAGAGTGTCTTGGTTATTCTCAGTCTTGATTTTCATAACATTATTTCATCAGTTTATTCCAAAAACTTGCTGGAGTCTTGCCTGTGGGTGCATTTGATGTGACTTCTGCTTTGCTCTTGCTTGAATCTCTTCTGTTTTTTCCCTCTGCCCTCTTAGGACCTGCCTCATCCAGTGCTCCCGGAACAGCTCCAACTGTGCCTGGGACTTTAGCACTGAGTGTTGCTGTCTTAGGAGTTCCACTGCCACCATGGCTGGGTGGCCACCACGTCCTCTGGGCTCAGCATCCTGGCCAGTTAAGTCACTCTTCTAGGCACTGGGTCACTTACAGTAAAATGTTGGTGGGCCTATTCTCTCTCATTTCCCTGCAGCCACCCCTGGCTCCTTGGGAGGAGTTCAGGGAGAGTCATTAGCTCCTGCTTTCAACTGTGTTTTAAACCTGTCTGAGGATGTGTCTGTAGCTCAAAGGGGTTTTGGTGGCCTCTGGTCAGACCAACTGCCAGATGCCTGTTACCTGGCTGCTTTCTCGAAAGGTTTTCATCTTTCTTCCTCATGATCTAATCTCTCTGTTCAGGGCGAGAGGCATTCCTTCCAGAGATCACCCCTCCTTCTTCCATCATCCTCCTCCCCTCCCTTTCATTCCTAGAAGGGGAGCATAGGGAATACCACGCGGGAAGTCTGACGGCAGGAAACGAATGGAAGGAAGACAGGAGATCAGGCTCTGGTTCCCCTTAAGGACAAGAATCAGGGTGGAGTGGTGGGGAGAACTGGGGCTTGGAGGAAGGAGAGTGCCTACTGAGGACCCTCCCAGTGCAGAAGCATCACAGACCCAGGGATGCAGAAAATAGGGCCCGAGAAAGACAGTGAGGTGCAGACCTCAGTGATGAGTCTGGGACTGACAGACGTGTCCACAGGGAAGAGGCAATTGAGACTTGGATTGAAGCCCTTTAAACCCCCACCCCCACCCCTGCTGAGATTCTGCTCCCAAGGTGATAGGAGAAAACACCAGAGAGATGAGGTCTCAGAGTCAGAGACATCAGTCACAGAAAGAAAGATGGAAAGTCAGAGGGCAGTGGGGGTCTGGGGGGCTGGAGGCACCACTTACCTCAGTCACTGGCCCTGTCTTTGTGCCCCAGGTCCGAAGCCCCAGAAGGACTCTGTCTCAGACTGGGCCATTGTGTTGATCACTCTCACTTTGGTGGCAGCAATTGTCAGCCTAATGTACGGTATCAAGAAGGTGAGCAATGCCATGGTCCAATGTGTGGGATCTTAACCCATCGTACCCTCCCCTCATCTCACAGGCCTGCCAGTTCCGGAGGGAGATGAGTCTGGGGTGTGGCTGTGGCTCTGTGACCCCTTACAGCAGCCACCATGAGGGGGAGGCTGCCAGCCAGCGCTACTCTTGTCAAATGAAAGGTGGGGCTGGGGCAGCTGAGCGCCTACCCTTTCCATTCACCTTAGCTGGGACCATTTCCTGCAGGTAGATTCCTGGGGTCACTGGCCCCCCCAGGTCTCTTCCACCCACAGCGTAAGGAGGAGTCTACTGTCAGTCACAAGATTCTGCTCTCTGTCCTGCCGCCAGCCATGCAGACTGCGGGAAGGTGCCCAGCTTCTCCGAGGGCAGTTTTCTCATCTGTAGAAGGAAGGACCAGGGCTAAGTGGTCTGCAGGCACCTTCCAGCCCTCACGGAGCCCAGGTCTGGACAGCTGGAACCCCTGCCCCTCACCCTCTCTTCCTAGTCCCACCCTCCTCCCTGACGACCAGAGAAGCTCTTTAGCTGAGGACAGTCTGCTCACGGCTTCCCTTCTCACTTCCCTCCACAGGGAGCCCCCTCAGGCTGGCTCTTGAGCCCCCAAGGCCCTCTGATTCTCTCCCCTCAGGGCAGGTGCAGGACCCTCCTCTGTGGTGCCCCCTCGGTCTGCTATGGGAGGGTGGTGAACAAGTTATTGCTAAATAAAATGGCACTTCCTCCACTTGTCTCCCAGATGCTGTGGGTTTGCCCAAGTGCATGGGCTTTTGTGTCATGTGGGCCCGGAAGGGCCAAGTCTGGTCTCTGCCAGTTACCAGGGCAAGTCATTCCCTGATCCGAGGCTCATTTATCCTCATCTGTAAAGTGAGGGT